CACCATGTTGGTCAGGCTGGTCTTGAACTCCTGACCTCAAATGATCCAACTGCCTCGGGCTCCCAAAGTGCTGGGATTACAGGCGTGAGCCACCGTGCCCAGCCTAGAGTGATCCTTTTAAAGCATAGATCAGATCATGTCTTTCCTTTGCTCAAAACTCTCCAATGACTCACATCACATCTTACTCAGAATAAAACCCAGTCTCTACCATGCCCTATAAGGTATCATATCTTATGATTTCCAGCACAGGTTCCTGCCTCAGGGCCTCTGTGTTTGCTCTTCCCTCCATCCAAAATGTTCTCCCCACAGTTGCAAGGTTCACTTTCTTACTTCATTCAGATCTCTTCTCCAATAATGTCAGAGAGGAGTTCCCTGACTTTTCTACTAAAATTCCATCCCCACACCCTTTTCCTGCTTTATTGAGAGCAATAATTCTGTCTCTTTGTTTATAGGTATCTCCCTAGAGCTTAAAAAAGTATCTGACACAAAACAGGTACTCAGTATTTGTTAAATGAATGAATCGATAAAAGAACCCAGGATTTTATTATTCTCAAAATATTATAAAGTCTTTCCTTCTTATTGATCAGACTACTTGCATCACTATAATTCAGACAAATATTATTTGTTCTTAGTGAGCAGTACATGTAAGTTATGAAAAACTCTACCAAGCCTAGGAGTAAAGGTTGGTTTCTGGTCAATTCCACACATGTGTGTTTGAGGAAGGCAGGCGTTGTCACCAGAATCAACCAACACAGACCTTAGTAAGTGGAAAAGAGAGCTCTGGCTGCCTTATCACCTATTTACGACAGAGACTTCAGAAACTAATGCTGGCTTTAGAAAAAAAGACGAAAAGGAGAAAAAAAAAAGAAAACATAAACTAATGTTGGCTTAACTGTACCTGTCCCTGTTGGGTCACCTCCTTGGATCATGAAGTCTTTGATAATTCTGTGGAATTTTGTGCCATTGTAGTAACCTCGACGAGCCAACTCAGCAAAGTTCTTACAGGTCTTTGGAGCATGCTTCCAGTACAGCTCCAGCACAATGATTCCCATGCTGCAGAGGGAGAGGACAACAGCTCCAGTAAACAAAAAGGTCAGGGCAGACAGGAGTATTATGGAACTGCTCCAGGACTCTTGATTTTCAAGCTTGTAAGTCATGAAATTGTGATAACCACTGGATTCTCTATAATTCTGTTTTGTTTTTATCATATAGATCTGCAATGCATCTAGAACTTATCTTGGTGTATGGTATGAGGTAGGAGCCAAGTTTCATTTTTTTCTATATGGACTTAATTCAGCCAAAGTTTTTCTTTTATCAGATGGTGTCAGGAATGGGATCTAAAGTGGAGCTTCTAGCGACCCCCAGGAGCACTGAGTGAACATGCAAGGTACCTGCAGGATCCACTTGTGTCTATTGATCTCTCACAGCAGCTGGGGATCACAGGTAAGCTCCCTCTCGGATCTCTCTTTCCTTTCGATTCACTGAGGACAATCCCTTCACAATCTAGAACCTGCAGATTGGATCGTCTGAGAACACCAGAGAAAGAGAAAGACTGTCCTTGCCATCCACACTACAGCAAAACTTTGGAGCTTTAAACCTTGGGTTCATAATCTCACAGCTGAGAAGGGTCCCTCCACACTCCTGGAACTGTACATCCATTGGAACCCTTAAGGTAAAACTAACCAGAAAAGTTTCTCCCCAGAATGTAATAAGTTATCCCTTTACTCTATTTGCAGGAATCATTGTAGTCAATCATTTTCCAGTTCTCAGCCGCTCAGTTGTGATCAAGGGACACGTGGTTTCCGAACTGCCAGCTCAGAATAGGAAAATAACTTGGTAAGGGAGGCAGCATGCAACAACCCTGAAGTTTTTACATTTATTTTCTCTCCGTCTCTCTCAGGGATTTTATATTGGAAGACATGGATCTTGCTGCCAACGAGATCAGCATTTATGACAAACTTTCAGAGACTGTTGATTTGGTGAGACAGACCGGCCATCAGTGTGGCATGTCAGAGAAGGCAATTGAAAAATTTATCAGACAGCTGCTGGAAAAGAATGAACCTCAGAGACCCCCCCCGCAGTATCCTCTCCTTATAGTTGTGTATAAGGTAAAATGTTTCCTGAGTTGGTAATTGCTTCAGGGATTAATGCCTTTTCTATCTTTCCTTGTAGGTTCTCGCAACCTTGGGATTAATCTTGCTCACTGCCTACTTTGTGATTCAACCTTTCAGCCCATTAGCACCTGAGCCAGTGCTTTCTGGAGCTCACACCTGGCGCTCACTCATCCATCACATTAGGCTGATGTCCTTGCCCATTGCCAAGAAGTACATGTCAGAAAATAAGGGAGTTCCTCTGCATGGGGGTGATGAAGACAGACCCTTTCCAGGTAAAATGCAACATTTATTACTTATTAGATATATCTGTTTTCTCCATATCCCTTCCTCTCTCAGACTTTGACCCCTGGTGGACAAACGACTGTGAGCAGAATGAGTCAGAGCCCATTCCTGCCAACTGCACTGGCTGTGCCCAGAAACACCTGAAGGTGATGCTCCTGGAAGACGCCCCAAGGAAATTTGAGAGGCTCCATCCACTGGTGATCAAGGTGAGCAGAAGCCTGAGTCTCCCGCTGATTGGTGTTGTTTTGTTTTGTTTCCTGCCTTGCCAAGACGGGAAAGCCCCTGTTGGAGGAAGAGATTCAGCATTTTTTGTGCCAGTACCCTGAGGCGACAGAAGGCTTCTCTGAAGGGTTTTTCGCCAAGTGGTGGCGCTGCTTTCCTGAGCGGTGGTTCCCATTTCCTTATCCATGGTGAGTGTGAAAAGGGCCGGGCACAGTGGCTCAATTACTTTTTTTCTGTTTCATACTTCTACAGGAGGAGACCTCTGAACAGATCACAAATGTTACGTGAGCTTTTTCCTGTTTTCACTCACCTGCCATTTCCAAAAGATGCCTCTTTAAACAAGTGCTCCTTTCTTCACCCAGAACCTGTTGTGGGGAGTAAGGTAGGAAATTTTGAGAGGACTTGGATCTAGAACCTTTTCCTCCCCTCCTCATTCTTTCCTCCAGATGCATAAGATGCCTGACCTATTTATCATTGGCAGCGGTGAGGCCATGTTGCAGCTCATCCCTCCCTTCCAGTGCCGAAGACATTGTCAGTCTGTGGCCATGCCAATAGAGCCAGGGGATATCGGTATGTAGGGCCCCAGGAGGGCAGGGTCAATGTACATGCCTTCCTCTTGCTATTTCCCCTCAAGGCTATGTCGACACCACCCACTGGAAGGTCTACGTTATAGCCAGAGGGGTCCAGCCTTTGGTCATCTGCGATGGAACCGCTTTCTCAGAACTGTAGGAAATAGAACTGTGCACAGGAACAGCTTCCAGAGCCGAAAACCAGGTTGAAAGGGGAAAAATAAAAACAAAAACGATGAAACTGCTTTCTGGGGGTTGGTTACTTAGTTACCTGCCCTTTGCATGCATGTGTGAACCAGCTGTGAGCTGCAAGGCAGTGGCCAGAGCCTCGCCCTCCTGACTCTTCCTGCAGGTGGCTCAGGAAGGATTCAGCCTGGCCACTTGGCTAGGACTCTGCCAGCACCCATCTGAGACTGACCTCTTCCGGGCCTTTGGACACTATGACCTTGATGCTGCCCTTCAGGCAGGAAACAGGGCTGGTGCCTTTCTTCACCTGCATGGCCAGCTTCCTTCCCTGGCAGTGGAGAGGGCAGCCAACAGGTTCTAATGTCAGAGCCATCCTTTACCAGGTGGGCCTGCTTGTCCCTGTCTTGCCTGCCACATCACTCTACTTTTTGGAAGGCCATGGCTGATTAAAGAAGTTCTTGTAGTTTCCCAAGCAAAGTGGAATCTAGAAACAGTGAAAAAAGTTCAGATAACTTTGAATTGCATTCAAGAAGTACACTTCTTTCCCATTGTCCGTGGCTCTTGGAGTCTCCGTGATGCCAGGCTAGAGTCTGATTATATAATAATTCAAAATGGTAACTCCCAAGGTAATGCTTTCTTCCATTTCATCAGGTTCTTTTATCCCCACTGCACCCCCTCCCCTTCTCCCTTGCCTATCTGGATGGCTTCTCAGAAGCTCGGCCCTAGTCCTCCCTGCCTTGGCGGGGCCAGAGCCCACTACTGCTGAGGCAGCACTGCTCTCGTCAGCTGTGTTGCCTTTACCAAGTGTCTTCAGAGGGTTATGAGTTAGAGTAGCTGGCCTGGGGAGAGGGTGCCTCCCTGGGTTTGATCTTTAGGGTCTGACTTTCTGCAGAGAAGATGTTTTACAGATGTGTCAAAGCTGATGTAATGTGGTTGGGGGAGGAAATCCAGACCCAAAGTGTTTGTCAGCTGGGTGTACAACTGCCTATGTGATCCTCTGTCTTAAAATGATTTCTGTCTGTGCTGCGAAACAAAGACAAGGTGAGGTGTTTTTCTTTTTTGTAATAATATAAAGCTGTGTGTTTCTGATTGGATGATTCACTATGTGCATTGTTTTCTCCTAAGTGCTTTTAGTAGGTAGCAATCAAATGGTGTAAATAAGGATGTTCTTTTCCTGTTCCTTTTATTTTTTTCTCTCTTTATTATTCTTTTATTGACACCACTAGATAGCTGGCCACTGGTCATGCCATTGCCAAGATGAAGAAAAAGCAAACTACACTTTGGCCTCTGGTTCTGAATTGCAGAAATCAAAGGATGCAGTAGGTGTCTATGTCAGAATTATGGATCAGAGGCAGACAATGACGAGTGAAGATGGTTGTGAAGCCCTCTTCATTCCTGGAGGAGCCTGCATCTCATCTCTCAGGCCCTCTTTCTCTGTGGGTCTCATGAACAGCAGTGGGGACCATTGAGCACTTGAATGGCCTGTTTGTCTATGGGCTTGCAAAGGACAAGCAGAGTTCACAGAGCTCAGGATAGAAACATCAGAGCCTCCTCCACGGGCTTCAGTGAAACTCCGATGAACTGTACCTGAGGGAATTTTTTCTTAATCAACCCCTTGTGTGGATGAATACAGGAACAACAAAACTTGTGTACGTATGAAAGTCATGTTGTTAAGCAGTTATGATTTAAGAGGTTTTAAGTCAGAGGGATCATCTGGAGGCCGGCTTTGTGCAAGCTTTTACAGCCTTCTGCAGTGTCCTTACCCTGGCTGTACATGGGGAAGGGCTATGTGTAAACAAGTGCTTTAGAGGCCTCTGAGAGTTTTTAAAAATCAGACCCATTAACAAAAGAGAGGGTTTCTTAGGAACAAAGCAACTATTTTGATTACTGAGATCTCTGTTTTGTTTCTGTGAGTTACTCTGTATTCCTTTCCCCATTTCACTCTTGCCCTTCACATCTTAAATGTCCATAAGAAACCCTTGCATGTGTTGGTATTCTGAGGCATCCCGTGGGAAAGTCCCCTAAGTCCCATTTTGTACTTCAACAAAAAATGACTGTAGCAGAAGATAAGTGGAGACTTTTATGGATATACTACTCATTTTACTTAAAATCTACCCAGTTCAGACTTGAATGTAAACTTGTATTAGGGGAAAATTCTCCAAAGAGGGTTTTCTACATACACAGAAGCAGTTCAACTTCTCAAGTTAATTTTGATAAGCAGAATCTACTACTGGCCAGAGCGACAGGAGTGGCTAGGGGTTGCCAGCCAGTCCCTTTCTGATGATCAAGGCCCTGCACAGCAGGATGCCACAGGATGCCCCTGCCATCTAGCTGGAAGCATCAAAAGTCCCTCTGTATGACCCGGTGTGGGAAAGAGGGTTGTCAGGATGAGAAAGTGGGGCTGCAGGGTGACGATAAGACCACCTAACCAACTCCCCACCTCCACCACCACAATAAGAACAAAACTGTAGGGCTCTAAAGAGAGGGGGTGGTTTACAAGTTTATTGAGCATTTACTAGGAAGTGACATGGCGATGACCTCTGTACATGAGTTAGGTTCACTTTCATGTGGCCTCCCACTACAGAGATGCGTATGCCCAGAAGTCAGCTCTCTGAGGAGACAGGCTACTTTGGCCCCAGTTTGAAGCATTCTGTCCAAATGTCCTGAGCTCTCCAGCAGTCAAGTAGTGAATGGATACCATACTTATTATGGTTGATGAAAAAAGGCAGAGCTTATCCTCAATTTTTTTTAGGGAAGAGAAGGAATAAAATAAAAGTGGTTCAAGCTGGGCATGGTGGCTCACACCTGTAATTGCAGCACTTTGGGAGGCTGAGGCAGGCAGATCACTTGAGGTCAGGAGTTCAAGACCAGCCTGGCCAACAGGGTGAAACCCCATCTCTACTAAAAATACAAAAATTACCCAGGCGTGATGGTGGGCGCCTGTAATCCCAGCTACACAGGAAGCTGAGGCAGGAAAATTGCTTGAACCGGGGAGGCGGAGATTGCAGTGAGCCAAGATTGTGCCACTTCATTCCAGCCTGGGCGACAGAGCGAAACTCTGTCAAAGGAAAGGAAAGAAAAGAAAAAAAAAAAGAGAGAGAGAAAAGAAGAGGGGAGGGGAGGGAAAGGGAAGGGAGGGGAGGGGAGGAGAGGAGAGCAGATTGGGGGGGCTCATGTTCTGAGAGAAAGGAATAATAGCATTTGTCTAGTACATTCCAGTTTACAAAGTGCCTGATATACATGATCTCCTTTAATCTTCACCCAATCCTGTAAAGTAGGTGTTAGATCCCCATTTTGCAAGTAAATAAGTGGAGGCTTAGAGCAGTTAACCGCTGGCAGGTAGGTAGCTGGTTCCATAGCACATCATTTTCCTGCGGCATCACGGCATGGTGCCGAAGAAGACAGCTGTGGATGTCGTTGACTCAGATGTGCCTCCGTTGGGGTGGGAGAACCCAGGGATGGGGGTCAGCAAGCCAGGAACTCCGCAGGGTTTGTTTTTAAAACTCTGCTGGACAGAAGTGGAGGAGGAAAGAATCTAACCATATGACTTTTATAAAAATCCTTTCACTTTTCCCCTCCCCATTTGAAAACTCTTTTTAAGAGTGAATGTAGCTGAAACACAACTGTGTCCAGCCATTTTCCTGTCTCCACATTCTTCCAGATGTGTGACAGAGGAGGGACTCTGCTCAATTCCAGTTGTGGGTCCCCTTGGAGTTTACATCACTTGTTTTTCAATTCTTGGTTTTCTGTTCCCTTCTACCAAAACCCAGCATAGGACTCAGTGTACACTTACTTTAAAACAAAAACTCACATTTCTTAGCTGCAGGTGATGGCCTCAGTCATTTTAATACAGCCTGGAATGAGTTTGCTTATTACCCAGTCACTTTCGTAGTGAATGTTCAAACCCCAAAGCAAATGTTTGCATCTCCTTGTCCATAAAGGAGAAAGCCAGGTTATAGGAGAAAGAGAGAGAAAGGCGCATGTCTGTTTGCACAGAGAGAGGCAATTTTGTCTACCTTTCGAGAATCAGTTATAAACAGAAGGGCCTCTTAGGATTTTGAGCTCTCCTGACAATGAAGGAAAAGCTCTCTTGAGTATACAAGTTCCACACTCATTACCTTTCAGTGGTGACCCATCACCCACTACAATTTGTTGAAGGAAGGGAGTGTCAGAGATATGCTTTAAAGTTGTACTTTAGGCTGAAATTCTCTCTGTATTTGGACCTGCAGATGTTGTGTACAGAACCGATGCATGGCAGGGTCAGGAAGCTAGGAGAGTGAAGGCGCTTGTGGAGACAGCTCTGTAGCAAATGAAACACGGAAGCCTCCGGGAATGTGTTTGTGTCACCAGCAGCAGGCATTTCCCTGTCCTCCCCACCCCCAGTCTCCACATCCCCAGCAGCCTCTTCCAGAAGCATGTCAGGGAGACGGACAGGTGCTCTCCTTCTCGTGCACCACATCCAAGTCCACCCACCGTGGACGCAGTGTGACTAAATGCTGGCCTTGAAGAGAAACCCTCAGCCAGCTTGTCTGTTGTCCAGGTCCCTCAGTGTCTCTGGTTTCCCTGCCCTGCATAATTTAAGCATTAGTGCCAAATACATCTGTCATATTCCTCTCCCTGGAGACTGCGAAATGTCCAGACTTTTTCAGACTAGTGGAGGGAAGGAATGTTACATAACTAAGTGGAGGCCTGGAACTGTCAGGATTTGACAGGGCTGGACCAGAGACCCTTCCGCCTCTGCCTAGTGTGTCTGTCAGGCAGGCAGCAGCCATCAATCCAAGAATGAGCCATGGCGGCAAGCACTGTGTGGAGAAAGGAACCCAGCCGAGGTCTGAGTTTCAGACAGAAACTGGGGAGTTGGGACATCTTCTCTGTGCCAGGCTTCATTGACACCATCGCTCCCCACAGCAGCTCCTTGGGGCAGGGGGCTCACCTGTGCAGCCACCCTTACTCACAGTAGCATCCCATTCTTCACACTGCAACCCCCCAGCACTGTGGACCCTTCCAGGGAGGTGACAGGAGCCAGCAGACACATGACATTCCCAGAAAGCCCCATCTTATCCAGACAGGCTTCCCTCCATACTTCTTTCCACAGTTTTACCCTCAGAAAAATGTTGGCTGCAGTCTTCCCTTCCTTCACCTCCACCCTGGGGAAGGGTCAGTAACCAATGCCGAGGGTCGGGGAAGGAGGAGTCACAGGCAAGACAGGGACTCAGCGCAGTGCTCCCGCCATCATCGGGGACAGGTGCCAGGGTCAGCTGCAGCTCTCCTTCCGGGAGCAGGGTGTGGTGGCCCTGGATGGTCCCAGGGAGCAGAGGGAGGCAGGCAGCTGTCACAGCCACAGCGGCTCTGAATGGCTTGAGCTTTTAGTATGTGTTCAAGTGCAGGATACTACAAACTGGTAAAGACTTCCACCATGTGAAGAATGTATGTAAATTAAAGTTTATTGTAATGAAGGTTTTTACTTTTTGCAATTAAAAGTGTTGGTTGATAAGAACTTTCCTCTTGTTGGTGTCATTCTTTAATTTC